AGGACGTAGGTGACGTTCCCTAGGTGTCTCCTCGGAACAGTGACCTTCCAACAGGGCTGGGTTCCCATAGAGCTCACGCACCAGGCAGCCGCTGTGGCCTCGGAGGACAGAGGTGGCCTCTCCAGGGCTTCCGCGAGGTTTTCTGGTTTGGGGAGGAGTGTGTGTCTGCTCCTAAACAAACACGTGGTCCCAGGAGAGGAACCGGGAGCAGCTGGGCTGTCTTCTCAACATGCGTTGAGAGAATGGCCATCTTAACTACTGCTCTGGATACCCGTTTTTACAATGATTTTTTTTAAAAAAAAACACCAAGGTGCATTCTGGACCAGATTCTAAAATAATTGGCTTTAGGACTGAAGAAGCCAGGTGTCCCGAGCGGGGCGAGGCCTCCTCCAGCGAGGCTGGGTCGGGGTGGCCTCCTTTCCTCACATCAGGGAGGGAGGAACTAGCAGGGTGGGCCTGGGGGCTTCTCCTATCGTTTAATCCCCTTTCTGTTAAAAAAAAAAATCCTTAGAATTTAAAGAGAATATTTTAAATTAGAAACGAAAAACATGCCCCAGATATCTCCACAGCATTGCTAGAATTTTTATTTCGCATCAACAGCTAAATTAAAACCTGGAAAACCCTTGTCAGCCCCTCCTTGGCCTCGCTTGGTCTGTCCTCCCGCAGTCCCTGCGCTGGGCGTGGTCCTTCCCGAGGGGCACCCCTTGTTGGGAAGGAACCGTCCTCCTGCGATTCCGGAAAGGGCTCAGGCTCGAGGCTCTGCTGGAGAACGTGCTCCTGTGACGTCTTTTCTGCCCTCAGCCTGGCTATGGATGTCGGGGGTGAGGTCTCCTTTCCCTGACTGCGGCCATGGAAGCTTGACGCGGGACCTCCGCACACCTGAGGTTCTCCGGTGGGCACTCGAGAGACTCACGGCTCTCCCTCTCCTCACAGGGACGCGGAGCTTGCAGTGGTGAGAGAGCAGCGCAACCGTCTGTGTGACCTTCTGGGCGTACCCAGGCCCCAGCTGGTGCCCCAGGTAACCCTGTCACCTTCACAGCATGAGGTGCCTGTGCTTCCCTGAGCTCTGGAATGTTCTGGGGCCAGCGGCTGTGCTTAGCTTCTGCCAGCACGTCCACACGGCCCGTTCCCTCGTCTCATGTCAGGACCCCTGGGATTACGGGACCAGCAGAGCTGCCTTCTCTGGCCACTGCCCACACCTGTGGGCCCCTGTGGCATCCAGGCCACTTGCTCTGGGGCGTTTGGGGGGCCGGGGAGTGGGTGGAGCTGGCACCAGCTTGATCCAGGCTCCTCATGCCTGGCCCTGGGGTCTGTTTGTGCTCCAAGTGCCAAGAGTGCCACCCTACCCCTCCTCATCTGCTTCCCATGAGTGGGGCCGGGGCTGGGTGAGAGGCCCCCAGAAGCTGCCCCTGTGCACCTCACCAGCCCGTCACTCTTCTTCTAAAGTAACAAAAACAAGTACCTCAGTTCTCACGGGGGCTGGGGCCCAGGGTTGCTGTGCTGTCTCTCTAGTTACCAGGGTTGGCTCCTTCCTCTCAGCCTCCTTCCGGCAGGAGGTTATATCTGAGAGGGAGGAGGAGAACCATGTCCAGATACATGGGGGCAGTGGGGATGGGCTGAGCATCAGGACACAGCCTCCCCCATTTCTGTGTGTGTAAAGGCTGAACTCAACAGCAGACTTTGGAATTAA